TTCTCACAGTTGTGGAGGCCAGGAAGTCTAAGACCAAGGCGCCGGCAGATTCAGTGCCTGGTGAGGCCCCACTTCCTCGCAGATGGCGCCTTCCTGCTGCATCCTCAATCGTCGAGGGCTCTACCTCTTTGGAGTCTCTTTCATAAGGGCACTAACCTAATCTCCCCCCAAAGGCCCCAACTCTTAATACCAACAACTTACGGGCGAGGTTTCAACATGAATTTTGTGGGAGAACAAACATTTGGACCATAGTACTCACTGTATGCAAAAAAGCAAGAAGGAATCAGACTGAACTAGGAGAAATTATAGTGGTTTAAATGAAAATATAATGTTTAATATAGAAAAATCATTTGGCCAAATTATTTGATTTGAAATACTTCTAATATACACGGGGAAAGATATACATAAAATCCACATTTATACATGGAATCTATGTTTCAATAAAAACAAAAGACTACAATAAAAATAAATGACACAATGACAAAGTATTGTGCATTGTTCTTCCTTGGAAATAGGAATTATTACAAAATTATATGTAAACAATACCCAATCTTTGTTCAAATAATTGATTGATATAATTGTATCTCTCTCATATTGATATATTCTCACTATCACGAGGAAAACCTCTATTGTATATTTCAAACACGAACAAAAATATAAAACTTTGTGAATGTTATTACAAAATTCAGCAGGTACATTTTATCTAAATTGCAGCAGAATGAATTCTTCAAACAACATTCACAGATGAAAATCTCAGAGATCTGCAGTGTTCATTTCAAAGGTAGCCTGAATTAGAGGAAAAATGCTGGTTGTCAAGAATGAAAAAGCTTTGATAATTAACTACTTCTTTAAACTCTAAGAACCTAACCTATTAGCAAGCAAACTCACATTAAGTATCTGTTTGTAAACGTTTTTTAGAGAAAAGATACTGCCATTTTCTCCACTTCTACGACTACCCACAGGACTTACTGCACACTGACTGTAACTGGGGCTCAGCCGTGGAGTTTGGAAGCCTCTGTCCGCAATGAAGAAAAGACGCTCCAACATCCTCATGAAGGTCACAGCAAGAGTGTGATAAAACTCACTGCATCATGGCCTTCCTCACGTTTCCTGCCACACCCCTGCACTCCTAGACCTGGCACTGTGGATTCTGGGCCTCCTGCTCTGAGCTGCTGCTCCAGACACCTGCCAGCAGCCAGGGGTCGCCGGTGGTGCCAAATAACCAGGTGTGTCAGAGGTAACGTCCCAGACACTCCTTTTGTTTAAATGGCTGCAGATGGTATACGGGGTTCTCATCACAGAAAGCACGTGGCTGCATCTGGTATACCAGGTTCCCATCACAGGAAGAATGTGCCTGTGTCTGGTATACGGGGTTCCCATCACAGGAAGCACGTGGCTGCATCTGATATACAGGGTTCCTACTGCATGAAGCACGTGCCTGCATCTAATATACCGGGTTCCCATCACATGAAGCACGTGCCTGCATCTAGTATACTGGGTTCCCATCACATGAAGCACGTGGCTGAGTCTGGTATATGGGGTTCCCATCATGGGAAGCACCAGGCTGCATCTGGTATACGGGTTCCCATTACAGGAAGCACGTGTCTGTGTCTGGCTGCGGACGGTATACAGGGTTCTCATCACGGAAAGCACGTGGCTGCATCTGGTATACCAGGTTCCCATCACAGGAAGAATGTGCCTGTGTCTGGTATACGGGGTTCCCATCACAGGAAGCATGTGGCTGCATCCGATATATGGGGTTCCTACTGCATGAAGCACGTGCCTGCGTCTAGTATACCGGGTTCCCATCACAGGAAGCACGTGGCTGCATCTGGCTGCGTCTGGTATCTGGGGTTCCCATCATGGGAAGCACATGCCTGCATCTGGTATACTGGTTTCATTTATTTTCCTGCCCTTATTCTGTACCTGAACCCATCATCTATTTCTTACGAATTTTTATTTTCATCAATATGTACACTTCTATCAACTTCCTAAAACTCTTTGACACATATCTGTTACAGATCAAT